AGCTGCAGGCTTGGGGTGTACTGAGGGGCTGACCCCAGGAGGACAGGCCAGGCTGGGCAGAAGAACCCACGGTGTCCATTCCTTATCACGAGGCCTGCAAGTGACGCTGGCGCCCGAGAGACAAATCACGCCCAGTGCCCCGTCTAGGCTATGGCCTTTCCGTTCATGCTGTAAAGGTGCCTGTGGGTCAGGCAGTCCAGGAGGGCTTCCTGAGGGAGGCAACTCTTGAATATGGGGGAAAAGGCACAAAAGTGCAATGGCGGTGTCTGGGAATATGCCCCTCTTCCTTCTGCCCACACCGGCCCGGTGTGCAGGGGGGAGGCTGGAAGCTGGGAGCTGAGTGAGCATGTACGGTGCTGCGCCGGGTTGTGGGAGAGCAGAGGAAGCAGGGACTGGAGAAAGGCGAGCCCAAGCGAGCCTGGTGCGGTGGAAAGCAGGAGGCAGAAAGACCTGCCTGTCATCAGCTAAGAGCATCCAGAGACGTTCACCGAGCAAGGAGCCAGGCCACCCTCTGCTGCCGGAATGAGGAATAACCCAGGCTCGCAAACGGAATCCTGCAAAGAGATTTCCGACAGGGCCTCCAAGCAACGGGCAACGCTGAGGCTCAGGGAAGCACTGCCGCTCGACCAAAGTCCTACAGCGAATCAGGAACAACGCCTGACGCCTCCAAAAGTGGGCTCCAATCCCAGCTCTTCCCCTCTGTGTGACTCTGAGCAAGACCCTTCCCCGCTGGACCTCAGTTTCCTTCATTGTAAATAACGTTCTGGCACATACTAGGCGCACAAAATCACTGGCAGGTAGCCCCGCGGAGCCCAGAAGCACAATCGGCCGCCAGACCACGTGGCCAGAAAGCACCGCCCTAACGCCGCCCACTCCGGACCACTTCTCCGCGGTCGTCCAACCCTCGCCGGAAGTTACTGTAAGTGGCTTCCGGGTCTGCGCGCACAGTGGCGGATGATGTTTTTTTTTCCTCCCCCCCCCCCCGCCCTCCCCGCGCGCGTGCGCGCCGCGGCCGCGCCTGCGCAGTGTAGCCGGGTCAGCTGGACAGGGTCATCCTGAGGGTGCGACTCCGCCGCGATGGTGACCCGGTTCCTGGGCCCACGCTACCGGGAGCTGGTCAAGAACTGGTGAGGACGCCGACCCGCGGCCCCATCCGCGCAGCAGGCCTGACCATCCCCTCTCCTCTCGCAGGGTCCCGACGGCCTACACATGGGGCGCTGTGGGCGCCGTGGGGCTGGTGTGGGCCACCGATTGGCGGCTGATCCTGGACTGGGTACCTTACATCAATGGCAAGTTTAAGAAGGATAATTAATTACACAAACCCTTCACAGACTGCTCTGGTAAGTTTCAGTGGGCTGCGGTGGGTGGACTGTACTCACCCTGCCTCGTCTGCTCTCCCTCCAGGTGCCTGGTGGTGCTAGCTCCTCCCACCTCAGCACCTGCTGCATCTGGAGCAGCCCAAGCCTCAGGATGGACAAGAGGAAACCCACAGCTCAGCTTCAGGCTTCTTATGTTTCTGAAAACAGCTTGGATATTTTAATGCACGTTGCATTAAACCTCACTGAAACCTGCTCCGTGCCCGGATGTTGATCATGCTGGTGGCTTGGTTACTGTGACTGTAGCTGGAGTGGCACAGGTGACCCAGGCGTCCTTTCAGCTCCAGAATGTTGCAAGTCTAGGAGAGTGTTCCAATGGCTGACAGAAACTGCCTATTTGAAATGGCTCATAAGTAGTATCTGCAGTGTGTTCATCCGTTGCTGCCTTAACAAGTCACCCACACGTAGTGGCTTAAAGCAACGAACATTCACTCTCTCACAGTCTGTGTCAGTCGGGGATTTGGGAGTGATGTATCTGGGTGGTTGTGGCCCAGAGTCTCTCATGAGGTTGCAGTTAAGACATCAGCCAAGGCCACTTCGTCTGAGGAAGGCTCAACTGGGGCTGGAGCCACTTCCAAGCCAGTGCCCTCACGTGGCTGTCGGTGACAGCCACAGTTCCTTCCCATGGGGGCCCCTACACGAAGCTGCTTGAGCATCCTCACGGCATGGCCTCTGCCTTCCCCAGAGCAGGTGAACCAAGGGAGAGGAAGGAGCAAGCCACAGTGCTTCTATGAGCCACCCTGAGAAGTCTCACGTGATCACTTCCGCCACAGCCTGTTTATCAAAAGCAAGCCCCCCAGGCCCAGCCCACGTGCAGAGGGAGGAGAATGAGGTTCTGTGTTTTGAAGGGAAGAATATCAGAATTGGTAGACATTTCAAACTGTCACATTAGGGATACAAAAATGAACAGGCTGGGAGTGGTGGCTCAGCCTACAATCCCAACACTTTGGGAGGCTGAGGAAGGGGCATCACTTGAACCAGGAGTTCAGTACTAACCTGGGCAACAAAGAGGCCCCTGTCTCTGATAAAAAGAAAAAAAATGAAAAAATAAAAATGAACAGGTATAAAAAGAGAATATGGTACAAAGTCACACTCCCTGATACAGCT